AGTGCCTGGCCTACCTTACCCCATTTCTGATGGCTCATTTCATCTCCAAATAACCTACTGGAGGCCTGGTGGGTGTTATGATGACAGAAAGGGGAGGAATGTGGCCACTGTGAAAAGACACATGGGCCCTACCATTAAGTAGGCCTCAAACAAATAGCAAACATTCAGAGGCAGGGACAATGGTTCCCAGGAGGCCATCTGGAACGGAAGGGAGAGGCTGTAGCCTCTATATTGCTCCTATTCCTGAGTCTCCTCAGGTTTCTCAAGATATCGGATGCCTCCTATCTCTAATTTCCTCAGGATCAGTGGCCTGAGCTTTGGCTATGAGCCTAAGCCCTGAGCTGACTGCTGGATCCTCTGGGAATAGATTTTCTTTTTCCTCTACTCTTTCCCAGTGGATTCTCCCTGCCTTGTACTCATATTTCCACTGAGACTGAGCAGACTTAGTCATGCTCCAGAAATAGAGAGCTGACACGAGTCTAGAGAAATTTGCATGCAAATTTGTGTGGGCTTTGGATAGTCAGAGCCTACTAGAGACTAATCTGATATCTAACTTGGTGCCGTGACTAATCTTCCTTCTCTGTCTCGCTACCTTCTAGTCACTAGAAACATATAAGTGTTGGAATGGGCAGGACATTTGAATTCTCATCATTGATTCTCCAGTGATTTTCTATTGGCCTTCAAACAACATCCCACCTTCTGTCCCCAGTTGCATCACCAGTGAAAAGGGTGGTTGTTGCACTGACCTTTCCCAGAGTGTACATGAAGGCCAGCTGGCTATCAGACAATGACATGCTTTGACAGGCCCCTGAGCTCTGTGAGTAAATTCTTGAACAGCTGAGAGTGCTACCATTTTGTCATAGCCCTAAGGGTGCAGATGATGCTGAAAGCGTGTTGGCCAAATCTGAATGATGAAAGCCAATTACAAACTAGAAAATGAAAACAGACCCCAGATGCAAGGAGATGAGACAGTTAAATTTACTTCCTCTTTTCTAATCTGAGAGGTTTCATGTTGAAGAAAATCAGTGTTGGGGTTGCAGGAGACCTAAACACAGTCACCATGAAGCTGGGCTGTGTCCTCATGGCCTGGGCCCTCTACCTTTCCCTTGGTGTGCTCTGGGTGGCCCAGATGCTACTGGGTAAGTAAAATATTTGAATATTGGTGTGGGAACCATTGTCTTTGCTCCTGGTTTCCCGTACCAGCAGCTGGATGTCATGCCGGTGAGTTTCACCATTCTTTCATTCTCTCCCCTTTCTGGTTCTCCCTGGGCCATGCCCTCTTCAGCTGCCAGTTTTGAGACGCTGCAGTGTGAGGGACCTGTCTGCACTGAGGAGAGCAGCTGCCACACGGAGGATGACTTGACTGATGCAAGGGAAGCTGGCTTCCAGGTCAAGGCCTACACTTTCAGTGAACCCTTCCACCTGATTGTGTCCTATGGTGAGGTCCTGGGAAGGCCTGAGCAGTGCCCCGGGTGACACTCAGCTCTTTCTCTGGACCATAGACTGGCTGATCCTCCAAGGTCCAGCCAAGCCAGTTTTTGAAGGGGACCTGCTGGTTCTGCGCTGCCAGGCCTGGCAAGACTGGCCACTGACTCAGGTGACCTTCTACCGAGATGGCTCAGCTCTGGGTCCCCCCGGGCCTAACAGGGAATTCTCCATCACCGTGGTACAAAAGGCAGACAGCGGGCACTACCACTGCAGTGGCATCTTCCAGAGCCCTGGTCCTGGGATCCCAGAAACAGCATCTGTTGTGGCTATCACAGTCCAAGGTGAGAGCTAGAAGCAGCATTGTCATGGCAGGGAGCTCTTCTTTCCTGCCTATCTTTTTCCCAGAACTGTTTCCAGCGCCAATTCTCAGAGCTGTACCCTCAGCTGAACCCCAAGCAGGAAGCCCCATGACCCTGAGTTGTCAGACAAAGTTGCCCCTGCAGAGGTCAGCTGCCCGCCTCCTCTTCTCCTTCTACAAGGATGGAAGGATAGTGCAAAGCAGGGGGCTCTCCTCAGAATTCCAGATCCCCACAGCTTCAGAAGATCACTCCGGGTCATACTGGTGTGAGGCAGCCACTGAGGACAACCAAGTTTGGAAACAGAGCCCCCAGCTAGAGATCAGAGTGCAGGGTGAGTTCGCATCAGAGTGCAGGTTGTCTGTTCTCTTGTATGTGCCTCCTGCCCCATAATTCAGGTGCTTCCAGCTCTGCTGCACCTCCCACATTGAATCCAGCTCCTCAGAAATCAGCTGCTCCAGGAACTGCTCCTGAGGAGGCCCCTGGGCCTCTGCCTCCGCCGCCAACCCCATCTTCTGAGGATCCAGGCTTTTCTTCTCCTCTGGGGATGCCAGATCCTCATCTGTATCACCAGATGGGCCTTCTTCTCAAACACATGCAGGATGTGAGAGTCCTCCTCGGTCACCTGCTCATGGAGTTGAGGGAATTATCTGGCCACCGGAAGCCTGGGACCACAAAGGCTACTGCTGAATAGAAGTAAACAGTTCATCCATGATCTCACTTAACCACCCCAATAAATCTGATTCTTTATTTTCTCTTCCTGTCCTGCACATATGCATAAGTACTTTTACAAGTTGTCCCAGTGTTTTGTTAGAATAATGTAGTTAGGTGAGTGTAAATAAATTTATATAAAGTGAGAATTAGAGTTTAGCTATAATTGTGTATTCTCTCTTAACACAACAGAATTCTGCTGTCTAGATCAGGAATTTCTATCTGTTATATCGACCAGAATGTTGTGATTTAAAGAGAACTAATGGAAGTGGATTGAATACAGCAGTCTCAACTGGGGGCAATTTTGCCCCCCAGAGGACATTGGGCAATGTTTGGAGACATTTTGGTCATTATACTTGGGGGGTTGGGGGATGGTGGGATGTGTGTGCTACTGGCATCCAGTAAATAGAAGCCAGGGGTGCCGCTAAACATCCTATAATGCACAGGGCAGTACCCCACAACGAAAAATAATCTGGCCCAAAATGTCAGTTGTACTGAGTTTGAGAAACCCCAGCCTAATGAAACCCTAGGTGTTGGGCTCTGGAATGGGACTTTGTCCCTTCTAATTATTATCTCTTTCCAGCCTCATTCAGCTATTCTTACTGACATACCAGTCTTTAGCTGGTGCTATGGTCTGTTCTTTAGTTCTAGTTTGTATCCCCTCAAAAGCCATTATGTTGAAATCCTAATCCCCAAGGTGATGGCATTAAGAAGTGGGCCTTTGGGAAGTGATTAGATCAGGAGTGCAGAGCCCTCATGATTAGGATTAGTGCCCTTATTTAAAAAGGCCCCAGAGAGCTAACTCACCCTTCCACCATATGAGGACGTGGCAAGAAGATGACATGTATGAGAACCAAAAAACAGCTGTCGCCAAACACCGACTCTGTCGTTGCCTTGATCTTGAACTTCCAGCCTCCAGAACTATGAGAAATAAAATTCTGTTGTTTGTAAGCTATTCAGTTTGTGTATTTTGTTATAGTAGCCCAA